AAAAAAAGCAAATACAACAAAGTTTCCCAGTAAATGACATGAATTTTTAAATTAAAAGGCTAAACCACTGCCCAACACAATGAATGGTTAGAAAAACCAAAACACATCTCTAGGTATATCATCTTGTAGTTTCAGAACATCAGGGAAAGAGGAGATCCTAAAAGCTTCCAGAAAGAAAAAAAAAAATAGGTCACATTCCAGAGTGATAAAAGACATTGTATTTGTCGGTTCTTGCACTGCTATAAAGAAGTACCTTTAAAAAAAAAAAGAAATAACTGAGACTGGGTAATTTATAAAGAAAAGAGGTTTAATTGTCTCACAGTTCTGCAGGCTGTCCAGGAAGCATAGGGGCTTCTGAGGAGGCATTGGGAAACTTACAAACATTGCAGACGGTGAAGGGGAAGCAGGAACATCTTACATGAGCAGGAGGAAGAGAGAGGGAGAGGTGCCACACTTAAACGACCAGATCTCACAATAACTCACTCACTCACTACTGCCATGACAACACTAAAGGTGATGGTGTTATACCTTGAGAAACCACCCCCATGATCCAGTCACCTCCCACAAGGCCCCACCTCCAACACTGGGAATTACAATTCAACATGAGATTTGGGCAAGGACCCAGATCCAAACCTCTAACAGAAAGTAGAACAAATTCTGAGAGAAAAATAATTTTCGAGCCTGGGCAACATGGTGAAACTCCATCTCTGCAAAAAATTAGCCAGGTACAGTGCCATGTGCCTGTAGTCCCAGCTACTCCAGAGGCCAAGGTGGGAAAATTGGTTGAGTTCACTAAGCCTGGGAGGTCGAGGCTCCAGTGAGCTGTGCTTGTGTTCCTACACTCCAGCCTGGGTGACAGAGAGAGATCCTCTCTCAAAAAAGCAAAAGAAAAGGAAAAAAAAAAAGGAAAGGAACAAAAAGTAATTTTCTATCTAGAATGTAGTACCCTCTTTTCCCCAGATGCTTGCACAATCGCATATGTTCTAATTCCTATTATGAATTCCTTATCCCATAGCATCCAGAGTGGCTCTGCATCCCCAGTAAAACTGTGCCTGCAACACGTGGGATCCAGTAAGTAGGAGAGTCCTCACAGGGAAGAAGGGAAAGAAATTCCTAGGATGCTGGGGTGAGGGTACCCCAGAAGAATGACCAGGCAGCAGGCTTGAAGAGCAGCTACCCAGATTACACAGTGGTGCAGCGGTCCATGAAAAAAGCAGAGTTGACGGATTATCCAAGTTTTGGTGGAAAGTTTGGGATAAATTAGTACAAACCATGGCAATCAAGAGCTCCAGGAAAAACAGACAGGAAATGCATGAAAGGCTATGTCACAGCAATATGCCATGTTGCTAAGCCATGGACAGGATATAATCACAATGATGGAAGCCCTGAATGCTTATTGAACCAAAAACTGTGATGCTATAATCATATAGAGAGGAGAGCAGAAGGATGGGAACAGGTAAATCTTCACTTCATGAAAAGAAGTCAAGAGGTAATATCTAAAAGAGAAAATAATTTTCAATAACCTATTTTTTTTTCTTTCTGGAAACTTTTAGGATCTTCTTTTTCCTTGATGTTCTGAAGCTACAAGATGACTTCCAATACCATGTTGAATAGGAGTGGTGAGAGAGGCCATCCTTGTCTTGTGCCAGTTAGGATATTGACCTAAAGTTTTGTTGTTGCCAGGTTTTGGTATCAGGATGATGCTGGCCTCATAGAATGAGCTGGGGAGGGGCCTTTCCTCCTCAATTTTTTGGAATAGTTTCAGTAGGAATGGGACCAGCTCTTCTTTGTTCATCTGATAGAATTCAGCTGTGGATCCTTCTTGTCCTGCGCTTTATTTTGTTGGTAAGCTATTTACTACTAATTCAATTTCAGAGGAAATGATATTTGCACAATTTTTCCTCAACAGAGAGTTGCCCAAGGAAGTCAACAGGAGAGCCAGGTATTTTCTCTTTATCCATCAACTTTGAGCCTTCTCTTTCTCCACCTTTCCTGCCCCTGCCAAGATCAGGAAACAGCAACCAGAGGGAGATGATCACCTGAACCACTGCTCCAAACCATGGGCAGTAAATGCTGTGTAAGACTCAGGCACACAAACTCCCCCAGGGGCATGCTCCCCCACACCCATATTCCGATTGCAGAAAGGTGGTCCAGATGAAGATGCAGTAGAAAGACAGAGGCGGCAGAAGGTAGGTGGGGCCCAGGAGGGTGAGAGAATTGCTTCACTGGGAGTCCTCTGCTTTGCTTGGCCAGTTGCTTCTTGCACAACTGCATCACAGAAAAAGGGTGAAGGCAGCTGGGCAGATCCAGGCCTGGTGGCGTGGGGTCCTGGTGCGCAGGACCCTGCTGGTTGCTGCCCTCAGGGCCTGGATGATTCAGTGCTGGTGGAGGACGTTGGTGCAGAGACGGATCCGTCAGCGGCGGCAGGCCCTGTTGAGGGTCTACGTCATCCAGGAGCAGGCGACGGTCAAGCTCCAGTCCTGCATCCGCATGTGGCAGTGCCGGCAATGTTACCGCCAAATGTGCAATGCTCTCTGCTTGTTCCAGGTCCCAGAGAGCAGCCTTGCCTTCCAGACTGATGGCTTTTTACAGGTCCAATATGCAATCCCTTCAAAGCAGCCAGAGTTCCACATTGAAATCCTATCAATCTGAAAGGCCTGGGGCATGGAGAACAGGCTGCACTACCCTAATAAATGTCTGACCAGGTTGTGTGAGTCTCAGTGATTCCCCTCACCACAG